TGGCACTCCAGCCTGGGCGACAGAGCAAGGCTCCGTCTCAAAAAAAAAAAAAAACCACCAAAAAAACACAGTTTACATTCTAGCTGTGCTACAAAGTTCTTACCGGCAGATTGGTTTAGTGGCAAAATAGCAGACCTGCTGGTGACTCCAATTTGTAGTGTGCTTTTGGGCGAATCACCTCATTCCCCGGACCTCATCTGGAAAATGTGGAAATTATACCGGATGACTGGTAAGGTTCTACGATTTTATTCTGATAGGGTCTGCACATCCTTGTGGTTGCACTTCTATTTTCCAAATGTGTTTGTCTAAGGCAGGCAGACTTTATAACAGAGAAGTACTAGAAAACGGATTCCCTGTGGCTCAGGGAATAAAGTGGGACACAAGAAAAAAGAAAACCGCACCGCACCCAGACTCTCGGCGGGACGCCCCGCCCCTCAACAGTGGCCGCCTCCTCGCGCCCCTCCTTCGCCATCTGCCGGCCGCGTCCCCTCCCGCCGGCCCCCGTCCCCCGTCCCCCGCCCCCCGTCCCCTTTTCAGAGACCTGAGCTCCGCCTCCCTGGACGCGAGGCAGGCTGGGAAGTCGGCCGCCGTAAAGATGGCGGCAAATTGAAAAAGTTGGAGCTGCTCCCGCGCGCGCTCCCGCGCGCGCTGAGTGGGCGGAGCGAACAGGGGGCTGGACAGGTGCGTTCTCGCGGCCGTGCAGAAGCGAAGTAGGGGTAGGAGCGTTTCCGGCTCTCCTGAAGGACGCGGGGCGGGGTGGGGGTGGTGCAAGGCAGGCGCGTTCTCGGCCGTCCTGAAGGGGCAGGATCTTCAGCCTGTGGGCGGTGCTCTCGCCGTGAGCGGGGCCAACGGGCCGTGTTCTCCCTGAAGGGGCGGGGTCTGATCGCTGCGGGTCGGATTCCCTTGGGCCTGAAAGTGAGGATGAGCGACAACCGTGGGCGGGGCCTGCGCTGGGGAAGGTGGGGCCTGGGCGGGGCGGAGGGGGCTCGGGCCCGGAAGTGCGGGTGTGGGGCGCGGCCGGGGCGGAGACTTCGGGCCCGGCTGGCGGGCGGCGCCGGGAGCGCGGGGGCGGCGGGCCCGGGTCGAGCATGTAGCGGCTGCTGGCGGCGGGGCTCCCGGGGCGGGCCGGGCGGGCCGCGGGAGCCGCACGCGGCGATATGGAAGAGGAGGGCAAGAAGGGCAAGAAGGTGAGCGTGCGCGGGGGCGTCCTACTGCTGTGTGAACTCCAATCATTGCCGTTTCTGCCTGCAGCCTGGAATTGTCTCGCCATTTAAACGAGTATTCCTAAAAGGTGAAAAGAGTAGAGATAAGAAAGCCCATGAGAAGGTGACAGAGAGGCGCCCTCTGCACACTGTGGTGTTGTCATTGCCTGAGCGCGTCGAGCCAGACAGACTGCTGAGCGACTATATTGAGAAGGAGGTAAAGGTAAGTCGTCATGGGCCACAGGACGTGCCTGCCTCATGGCATTTTTTTCTTCACTTTCTTTCAGTATTTAGGTCAGTTAACGTCCATACCAGGATACCTGAATCCCTCCAGTAGGACTGAAATCCTGCATTTCATAGACAATGCAAAGGTAACCCTATCCTCTTAACCCTGTGCACTAGCCTGTATTTCTGATGCCCTGTGGTTCCTTCCAGAGAGCCCACCAGCTTCCGGGACACTTGACTCAGGAGCACGATGCTGTGCTCAGCCTGTCTGCGTACAACGTCAAGCTGGCCTGGAGGGACGGGGAGGATATCATCCTCAGGGTGCCCATCCATGACATCGCCGCCGTCTCCTATGTTCGGGATGACGCTGCACACCTGGTGGTCCTGAAGACAGGTACAGGAGGTCAGGGGTCAGGAGGGTCCTTGTGTGCTAAACTGAGATGGTGTTGACTTCTCAGCCCAGGACCCAGGGATCTCCCCCAGCCAGAGTCTGTGTGCGGAAAGTTCCAGAGGCCTCAGTGCAGGCTCCCTGTCGGAGAGTGCAGTTGGGCCCGTGGAGGCATGCTGCCTGGTCATCCTGGCTGCAGAGAGCAAGGTGAGACTTTCTCGCCCCACTTACTCAGAACTACTGACCGAGCAGCTGCTGTCCCCCACTGCAGGTCGCTGCGGAGGAGCTTTGCTGTCTGCTAGGCCAGGTCTTCCAGGTTGTTTACACGGAGTCCACCATCGACTTTCTGGACAGAGCGATATTTGATGGGGCCTCTACCCCGACCCACCACCTGTCCCTGCACAGCGGTATGTTGAGTGAGAGTGGGCAGCGGGTGGGATATGGCTGCTCTTAATGTGAAACTCCTTCCAGGACCATGGCCAGACCCATGGGAAGCTGCTCAGGCTGCCCTGGGAGGCCAGCTGGCAGTGGTGGAGCAGTGGCAGATGGGGAAGAATGGAAGGTACCCCAGAGCTGTCTCTTCCTGCATGGCCCACACAGCATTTTCAGGAGTCTGTTAGTCCATTGAAAACACTTCATCAGCAAGCTCACTTGAGTTAAGTCTTCAAAAACATCATCTGTTTTTCAGATGTATTACTTATTGAGGATTAATGGGTTATATAAATTGAGGTGCATAAAAAGCTGTTGGAGGCTGGGTGTGGTGGCTCATGCCTGTAATCCCAGCACTTTGGGAGGCTGAGGCGGGCGGATCACCTGAGGTCGGGAGTTCAAGACCAGCCTGACCAACATGGAGAAACCCTGTCTCTACTAAAAAATACCAAGAAAAAAAAAAAGGCTGTTGGAAACAGTGCGGCTTGTTGAGTACAATTTCTTCTTTTTACGGAGATAAGTCCCAGCCCTCTGCCCTTTCCCCAGTAACTCGCACATCTCAGTGAAGAGAGTAAATGGTGGAGAAGCCTGTGCTGGTGTGAGGGCTGCTCCTCAGTGCCTCCTTCTTCCCTTTCTTGCTGCTGGTGCCAGAGCCCTTTGTGGGCACTACACGCCTTGTGTTGGCCCAGCAGCTGCAGAGAGACAGCTGCTGAGCTCTCAGGCATCCTCTCTATCTCATTTAGTCCTCGGTGGCCCAGCGAGATAGGTGCAATCTTCATCCCCATTTTAGAGATGGGGAAGTGGAGGCTTAGAAGTCAACAGCTTATCCAGAGGAATGTACCATATGAGTAGCAGATGATTTATCGAGCTGTAATTAAACATTCAGTTTTAGTGCGACTGGTTTGGCCCTTGTGCTTTAAAATTCCCAAAGGGCCTTTTTTTCTTTAATAATTTTTTTTTTACTGAGAAGTACACAAGTCATACATGTACAGTTGAATGAATTTTCATAAAGTAAACACATCATGTAACACCACTACTGGGGGTTGCTGAAGTGGGCTTCTTCCCCTGCCAGCCTTTCCCAAGACCTCCCCGTGGGATCCACACACAGATGTGCACACGTTACGCACATGCATGCATTCTCTGCTTATTTCTGCCTTGGAGTTTTGCTTGCTGTGTTCTCTCTACTACAGCTATGCCAAAACATAGCAGCATAAACAGCAGAAATATATTCTCTTATAATTCTATACGTTAAGAGTCCATTGTGGGTCCCACTGGGCTAAAGTTGAGGTGTCCACAGGGCTGGTTCCTTCTGGAGGCTCCAGAGAAGAAGCCATTTCCTTGTCTTTCCAGCTCCTAAAGGCGGCTGCATGCCTTGGCTCATGGCCCTTCCTCTGTCTTCACAGCCAGCCACGTGACCTCTTCCACAGTCACATCTTCCTTTGACTGTCAGCTTCCTCTGCATTTCAGGACTCTTGCAATCACATTGAGCCCACCCAAATTCTCCAGGGTCATCTCCCTATTTCAAGGTCAGCTGATAAGCATCCTTTACTCCCCTTTG